GATACACACGTTGGTCCTTCTTCCACTGGAGCATCCTCCCACCCTTGGAGTCCCTTCACACTGCCTCCACCACCAAATTCTACTCTCCGGATAATGTCTGGAAAACCCCTTTATCTCATGGAGTAATGGGGCTCCAAGTGTTCCCTGTCCCAGCAAGGGGAATGGGAAAGATGGAGTCTCCTGTCCCTGGAAGTCCTACTCCCCCTTCCCACCCTCTTGGAGAGCTGTGCTTGGCAGACTGGGCCAGGGCTGAGCAGTAGGCACTTCCAGGGAAGGGGCTGGGACACACATGGGATGTCCCTAAGAGGCTGAGGGGAGGATTGTCGCACTGAGCCTACCCTGCTCGCAATGCCTCAACACACATACTCATTACATACAACACATGCACATACACACACACACAAAACACACCAACCACACACCACATCTAGAAACCCTGATATCCATCCACACATCAACACATGCATTTCAAACCCAGGACTCACTAAGTGCACACATACACACACGGAACATACACGTCACCATAGACACTACATCCTGCATGCACCACACTCTAATGGCCACAGCACGCCACCCGCAGACATGCTCACATTCAAGAGTTTCACAGAAATGCCCATTCACACATACACAATGCACATCCTACGCACACCCAATACTTGGCACCACACTCGCAATCGTGTTCAAATGCCCACACTACACAGCAACTCGCTCTCTCTACAGCCCATCTCACACCCTCAGGAGTCCTCTCACCCCTGTCTACACTGGGGCCACATCAGCACAATGGTTATACTACTTATCTCTCCCACAAGCCCATACACCTGAGCACATCTGTACAGCGCATCCCCATCCCGCTCCCCACCACACCCCACCCCCGCACCCGGCCGACTCCAGCAAGAGGCTTCCCGCTCGGTGTGCAGCGGCCACAGTGGCCAGGAATTAAAATGCAGCGAGGAGGAGCCGGGCGCGTCAGCACCGCGTCTCCAGGAGCGCACGGCGCTCACGGCCGCCGCCGCCCCGCCCGCCCGGAGCCGCGGGGCCAGCGAGCTGAGGAGCAGGTGCTCGGAGCCCAGCCGCGCCAGCGTCGCGCGGCCGCTGCCCAAGTTCGCCTGGGGCCCAAAGAGGGTTCTCCCGGGCAACCGGGGAAGGAGCTTAGCCGGCGTCACGGCCACCGCGAGCTCGGAGTCTCGAGAGGAGAAGGGCGCGCGGAGCAGCGAGTCCGGGTCACCCCCGGGAGGTGTTGGCGGGTCCCCGCAGTCCCCAGCTCTTGTCGCCGCGGGGGCAGAGAGAAGACGCGAGAGACAGCAAGGCTGGGCTTTTCTGGAGACGCGAGGCACCTGGGAGAGCCGAGGCGAGAAGCGACACTTCCCTGCGGCTAGCATCCTTGAAGGACCCCGGCGGCGAACAGCCTCCCGCAGGACGCCCTGAGAAGCTCTCAGCCCCAGGCGAGAGCGGGCGCCTGGCAGGACTTAGGCGCAGGACTTGGGGAAGCCTAAGCAGGTCTCTGCCGAGCGCAGCCCAGGGAGCAGTAACAAGGAAGGGTCCTGGAGGGGAAGGGAAAGAAGGCGGCAGCCGGCAAGGCGACCACTCACCCCCGTACACACCCACCCCGCCCGCCCAGCCAGGAGCCGCGGTGCGCCTCTGGGGGCGCTCGTTCCTTGGCGCCTTCTCTCCCGTGTCCCAGCACCGCTGGGCTACGGGCCGGGCTGGTGGGGTCCCTGGGGATGTCCAGATCAGGCATGGTGGCCGAGTGGCCCTTCTCCCAGGACCAGCGTAAAAGCTGGGGTTAGGCGGGGCAGGGGGGACTCGGCTCAGGGTCCCCCGAGGTCCAGGACGAGGGAAGGCGGGCGCAGCACCCAGGGACTGGAGAGGCGGCTCCCAGTGGGACCCCTCCAGAAGTAGTGCCGGGCGCCGGGCATCCTCCAGGAAGACCAGGGGCCGGGAAAGCCTGGGAGGCGCTCGGGAGAGGCCACTGCCAGGGGCTGCGGGCTGAGGCGGCGCTCAGCCCCGGGCGGGCGCCCGCGGAGGCGGCAGCGGCGGCGCCGGGCGGGCATGCCGCGCCACCGGAGCTCCTTTCGGGCGCACGCTTCCCTGGCGCGGGCTGCGCGCGGCTGCCGCTGCTGCTGCTTCCACTGCTGCTGCGGACTCCCATGGCGGCTCCGCCCGGCCGGGGCCGCCGCCGCTGCCGCCAGCCGCGGGCTGAATGAATGAGCCGGATTGGCGGAGCCGGGCTGCCCGCAGCCGCGCTCACCGGCCCGGGACGCTTCCGCATGGCCCGCGAGGAGCCGGCGCCCGCGGCGTTGGCGGCTGCCGGGCAGCCCGGGGGCGGCAGAGGCGGCGAGCGGGCGCTGCAGGGGCCAGGGGTCGCCCGCAGGGGGCGGCCATCGCTGAGCCGCGCTAAACTGCACGGGCTGCGGCACATGTGTGCCGGGCGCACGGCGGCTGGGGGCTCCTTCCAGCGGCGGGCGCTGTGGGTGCTGGCCTTCTGTACATCCTTCGGCTTGCTGCTGTCCTGGTCCTCGAACCGCTTGCTCTACTGGCTCAGCTTCCCGTCACACACGCGGGTGCACCGCGAGTGGAGCCGCCAGTTACCCTTCCCCGCCGTCACTGTGTGCAACAACAACCCGCTGCGCTTCCCGCGCCTCTCCAAGGGGGACCTCTACTATGCCGGCCACTGGCTCGGGCTGCTGCTGCCCAACCGCACCGCGCGCCCGCTTGTCAGCGAGCTGCTGCGGGGCGACGAGCCGCGCCGCCAGTGGTTCCGCAAGCTGGCGGACTTCCGCCTCTTCCTGCCTCCGCGCCACTTCGAGGGAATCAGCGCCGCCTTCATGGACCGCCTGGGCCACCAGCTGGAGGACATGCTGCTCTCCTGCAAGTACCGCGGCGAGCTCTGCGGGCCGCACAACTTCTCCTCCGTGAGTTGCCCTCCGCGCGAACCCGCTCCCTCGCTTCTCTCTCTCTCTCTCTTCTCTCCTTCAGGTGTTTACAAAATATGGGAAGTGTTACATGTTTAACTCAGGCGAGGATGGCAAACCTCTGCTCACCACGGTCAAGGGGGGGACAGGCAACGGGCTGGAGATCATGCTGGACATTCAGCAGGATGAGTACCTGCCCATCTGGGGAGAGACAGGTGAGCTGGGCACAGGGACCGGGCATTGGGTGACCCGTGGCTCTGTCCATCTTTGTTCTTTCAGAGGAAACGACATTTGAAGCAGGAGTGAAAGTTCAGATCCACAGTCAGTCTGAGCCACCTTTCATCCAAGAGCTGGGCTTTGGGGTGGCTCCAGGGTTCCAGACCTTTGTGGCCACACAGGAGCAGAGGGTAAGTTCCCTGGGCTCCCAGGATTGATGGTCCTGACTGCCGCCCCCTCCTTCCTGTCTTGCAGCTCACATACCTGCCCCCACCGTGGGGTGAGTGCCGATCCTCAGAGATGGGCCTCGACTTTTTTCCTGTTTACAGCATCACCGCCTGTAGGATTGACTGTGAGACCCGCTACATTGTGGAAAACTGCAACTGCCGCATGGTTCACATGCCAGGTCAGTGCCAGGGCAGGGTGGCCACAGGGCCCGAGTAACTCTGTCTGGTGTTTCTTCTTTGCAGGGGATGCCCCTTTTTGTACCCCTGAGCAGCACAAGGAGTGTGCAGAGCCTGCCCTAGGTCAGTACTCAGGGGACAGATGGAATCATGGGCTGACTAAGCCCCACCTCACTCTCCCCTCCAGGTCTGTTGGCGGAAAAGGACAGCAATTACTGTCTCTGCAGGACACCCTGCAACCTAACCCGCTACAACAAAGAGCTCTCCATGGTGAAGATCCCCAGCAAGACATCAGCCAAGTACCTTGAGAAGAAATTTAACAAATCAGAAAAATATATCTCGTAAGTTTAGTGGGCATGGTAGGCAGGGGGAAACCATGTATGGTACTGACTATTCTCTCTGCAGAGAGAACATCCTTGTTCTGGATATATTTTTTGAAGCTCTCAATTATGAGACAATTGAACAGAAGAAGGCGTATGAAGTTGCTGCCTTACTTGGTAAGTCAGTGTCTATTGCACAAATTTCCACAGCAAAGCTTTGGTCTTTTCCCTCTCTCTCCAGGTGATATTGGTGGTCAGATGGGATTGTTCATTGGTGCTAGTATCCTTACAATACTAGAGCTCTTTGATTATATTTATGAGGTAAGATTTGGGATTCCCCACAGGGAAATGACGCCTGACCAACCCCTTCCTGCTTTTCTTGCAGCTGATCAAAGAGAAGCTATTAGACCTGCTTGGCAAAGAGGAGGACGAAGGGAGCCACGATGAGAATGTGGTAAGAGCAGCTCACTGATTGGAAGTTGTTCTATAATAAACTCCCACCAACCCTTCCCTTCCAGAGTACTTGTGACACAATGCCAAACCACTCTGAAACCATCAGTCACACTGTGAACGTGCCCCTGCAGACGACCCTGGGGACCTTGGAGGAGATTGCCTGCTGACACCCCTCGAGTCACCCAGCACTCCCTCCAAACAGACCTTGAGGCCCAAGACCCAGGACAAGGAACAGCAAGCTCAGGTGGGATGGCCCCAGTGCTGGAAAGAAGCAAGAGCCCCCTATGCACACATTGCAGACTAGCTGCCTAGACCTCGCTCCGGCCACGTCCAACACGACGCATCCTTGGGCCCCGCCGTGCGTCCCTCTTAGGAGAGATGAGTCACACTCTGGAACTGTCCAAGAACGAACCTGCCATCACATCTCACTGCCAGATGTATAAAGCACCTGCATGCTCAGACTTCTTGTGGCGCCACCTCCACGTCTGTCTTGTACATGACACTCCTCCACGCGGTTTCCAGTGTCCACACTGCTGCCCGTGCAGTGGGACCAGATTCCAGGTCCAAAGTCACCATGAGGCCACCCTGGAATCAGAACTGCACAATCAAGAGGGAACCCATGGGACTCTCTGCTACATTCAGTTCTTGTGTCGTTTGTGAAAGTTCTTAACCTGCCCAAAAACCCCCTTTTCCCCAAGCTGCCCATGGGGCTTCGGCGCCAAAGGTGACCCGCGCCAACCTCCCTCCCCCCCAGTGCCTATGACGGCGGCACAGCAGCCAGCGGGTGGGGGACGCCTGTGTTCACCCATGGTGCCCATGTCGTTCTTCTCTCCCTGTGACACAGCTTGTACAGTCTGATTCTTTTTATCTGGGGTAGGGGGGCTTTTATGTTTGTCCGATGGAGATTTGTTTTGTTTTGCTTCATTTTATGCTTTTTTATTTTAGTTTTGATGTTCTGAGGTTTGCTTTGGTTTTTCCATTTTCTTTGGCATTTATTTATTCGTGCTTCAAATCACAGTCATATTAAAAGCTGGTCTTGTGGAAATGGCTGAGTTATTTCTGCCTTTTCTCCACATC